GACGGGGTTTCACCGTGTTATCCAGGATGGTCTCGGTCTCCTGACCTCGTGATCCGCCCACCTCGGCCTCCCAAAGTCCTGGGATTACAGGCATGAGCCACGGCGCCCGGCCACAGACGTTATTTCTGAAGGATAAATTCCTAGAAATGGATTTGCTAGGGCACGTAGGAGGAATTCCAATTTACACTCACTTGTATGTGTGAGGAAACTTTCAGACTCTACTGTAACGACAGGAGGTATTACCGCTGTTTGTCCATGTGATAGGCAAACGTTTCTGTTAATTTTAATACTGTTTGGATAGCTAGTACCGGCTCAGTTTTTTTAACCCACACCATGTTACTGTCTTGATTCTGGACTTTCGCAGTGTGTCAGTGTAGAAGCAGCTAACGCTTCCGATGTACACAACCTAGACGTTCCATGACCCAGCTGACTTCGATGCTGCAAGCCTCCCTTTCGGTTTCCCGGAGCAAGCGCCCGAGTGCGTGTTGGGCTCCCGGCAGGGCTCCTGGCCGGCCCTCGACGGACTTCCCCGCCTTTGCCCAGTCCTGCCCCTCCGCGGAGGCTTGCCAAGGTCTTGTCTGCTGCGCTTGATGTGTGCAGCTCAGCTTTACTGCGTCTAGGCTAAGCCCCACAGTTTCTTTTACAGAGCGATTGTCCAACTTCAGGCATCTGGGTCCCCGAGTGGCGGGTCTGGGCCGGAGCTGGGAATCAGCCTTTCCAGCAAGGTCCCTGCAGATGCCGCGGGTCTGAGGACTACGCTTTGGAAGGCCTCGCAGTGCGTCTAGATCTGACAGCTGCTCTGCATGAGCCTGGCTCCAGGCTGAAGCAATAGTCGGTCAACACAAAATCGTTCTCCCAAGTTAGGGAAGCAGAAGCCAGACAGGGAGACTGGGTAGGTGCGCGCTGGTACCGCCGCGGCGTTCGCTCCGGCTTCAGTGCACGGCCGGAGGAGGACGCCAGGGGGCAGCAGCGCCACGCTCACCCGCCCAGGACGCGCTTCCGAACGCGCAAGCGCAGTAGGCCCAGTGCGTGCTGGCCCGGGGTGGCAGGAGCCGCAGAGGCTTGGGCTGCAGGTAGGTGCTGCGGCGAGGGGTGAGAGGGCGAATTTTTTTTTCTCTGTGTGTGAAACACTTAAAGAAAAAGGATCCTGTTTGCTGTGTAATCCTGAGAATGGACTGCAAGAGAGGAAAAACTGGGCGTCTGCTTGGGAATCTATTGTGGAAACCCAGGTGAGAGGTGCTGCTGGCTCACGCAGCGGGGTTTACACACTTCCTGTTTGGTACTTTGTGGCAGGGTGTTTCCCGACCAGTCCCTGGGCGCCAACTAGAGTATGGACTGACCAGGTACCTGGATGGAGACCTGAGCTGGAGAAGGAGATGCGCTTGGGAGGTAACCCTGCATGTCACAGCTGTCTCTGACCCGTCATGACTTCTTGTTTCATTGTGTATTTTAGGAAATTGCAGAGGCCGTCAACATGGAAAAGCAGCCCCAGAACAGCAGGAGAGGCCTCGCCCCCCGAGAGGTGCCGCCAGCTGTTGGGCTGCTGCTGATCATGGCCCTGATGAATACTCTGCTCTACCTCTGCCTCGACCACTTCTTCATCGCTCCTCGACAATCCACTGTGGACCCCACACACTGTCCCTATGGTCACTTCAGGATAGGACAGATGAAAAACTGCTCACCTTGGCTGTCCTGCGAGGAGCTGAGAACAGAAGTGAGACAGCTGAAGCGTGTTGGGGAAGGAGCTGTAAAGAGAGTGAGTCCGGGTTCATTTGCGATTGCTGTCATCAGGCCTGATGCTCTCTATGGCTTTGTTGCAGGTCTTTCTGTCTGAGTGGAAGGAGCACAAAGTTGCACTCTCACAGCTCACCAGCCTGGAGATGAAAGATGATTTCCTCCATGGACTGCAGATGCTGAAATCTCTCCAAGGCACACATGTTGTCACGCTGCTTGGCTATTGTGAGGATGACAACACTATGCTTACTGAATATCACCCTCTAGGTTCCTTGAGTAACCTGGAAGAAACACTAAACCTTTCAAAGTACCAAAATGTGAACACGTGGCAGCACAGGCTGGAGCTGGCCATGGACTATGTCAGCATCATTAATTACCTGCACCACAGCCCTGTGGGCACACGGGTCATGTGCGACTCCAACGACCTGCCGAAGACACTGTCCCAGTATCTGCTAACAAGCAACTTCAGCATTTTGGCAAATGACTTGGACGCCTTACCCCTGGTGAACCACAGCTCCGGGATGCTGGTGAAGTGCGGCCACAGGGAGCTGCATGGGGATTTCGTGGCTCCAGAGCAACTGTGGCCCTATGGAGAGGACGTGCCTTTCCACGATGATCTCATGCCCTCATATGATGAGAAGATTGACATTTGGAAGATCCCAGACATCTCCAGTTTCCTTCTGGGGCACATTGAAGGGAGTGATATGGTCCGATTCCATTTGTTTGATATTCACAAAGCATGCAAGAGCCAGACTCCCTCAGAAAGACCCACTGCCCAGGACGTTCTGGAGACCTACCAGAAGGTCTTGGATACACTTAGAGATGCCATGATGTCTCAGGCAAGAGAGATGCTGTGAAAACCAGTCCAGCCAATGAAGGTGGGATTGAAGGGCTGAATGGAAGTTACAGCATTCTACTCTGATGGTGGAGTTTTTTGCCTGAGTTTCGTGTTTTATTGTTTTTTTTATGGCTTAGCCATGTGGTTCGTTGTCCACATCCACATGTACGTTTGTATGTAGTCCACATTGGTTGTTAGATTTTTTTTTTTTTCTTTGAGATGCGGTCTTGCTCTGTTGCTGAGGCTGGAGTGCAGTGATGTGATCTTGGCTCACTGCAGCCTCTGCCTCCCAGGTTCAAGCAATTCTCCCACCTCAGCCTCCTGAGTAGCTGGGATTACAGGCACACCACCACGCCTGGCTAATTTTTGTATTTTTAGTGGAGGTGGGGTTTCACCATGTTGGCCAGGCTGGTCCCGAACTCCTGACTTCCTCGGCCTCCCAAAGTGTTGGGATTACAGGCATGGGCCACTATGCCTGGCCAGTTGTTAGATTTCCATGGATTTGTAGTTTCCAAAGTTTCTCGTTATTGATTTCTACTTTTCTTCCATTGTGGTCTGAGAAGGTACTTGATATGATTTAGATTTTTAAAAATTTATTGAGACTTGTT